TTCTCGGCTTCATCCTTTTACCTTCGGTCTTCGGAGTGTCTCTGGGCATCTCCGAGATCTACATGAAGATCCTAGTGAAAACTTTAGAGGTGAGTGCCGGGAGGGATGCAGCCAGCCCCACACCGCTGCGGGCTGAGAACCCGGGGGTCCAGTTCTCAAGGTCAGTGGTCGCGAGTCAGGGGTGTGTGTGCGCGCGTGTGCATGCGTGCGTGCATTTCTGTTCCTTGCCCGCAGCAGTGCGAAAGTCAGCATCTCGGCTTCTTTCGCGGAGCTGGAGGGATCTAGGCTGGAACCACTGGACCACTCTGTTGTTTCTCTGGTCGAAGGCGAAAAAATCATTCCACTCCCTGAGCATCGTTATTATTTTACTGATTAGAATAACAACAATGCGACCAACTTTTTGTATCAGAGGATTTGCTTATATCCATTATGCAGTGCAGTTTCCGCTTCACCCGCTTGTTTTTACAGCCCCAGGTTTCAGAGGTCCTTTTGTGTACTAAGGCATCCAGTTCAGAAAGGCATCATGTTCTTCTTTATGCCCAAGATAAGAGACCAATTGCTGGATGGCAGAAAGAAATCTTATTTTATTTTAGTGGAGTCATGGAAATTTTATCTAACCAACAGCACTTGAAATGCCATTGAAAAGGTATATATTCTTTGACCTCAGGTCTCCCTACCCTCCTGTTTCCAAATCCTGCAAAGAAAAATGTTAGATGGAAGTAGGCCTGGTAGAGAACAACTGCAGCTTACTCTTAGGGTTTTATTAAGTGTCAAAAGGCTGGGTAGGGTAGGGAGGGCAAGTGCCAACCCCCTTTTACAGAGAGGGAAACTGAGAGTCAGAGATCAGTGGTTTCTTTGAATTAAGTGTTAGAAGCAGGAGTCTTTTTTTAAAAAAAAATTTAATTATATGTATAATATGTGTGTGTGTGTGTGTGTGTGTGTGTGTGTGTGTATATTTAACATAAGAGACAGGGTCTTGCTATCTTGGCTAGGCTGGTCTTGAACTCCTGGCCTCAAGCAATCTTCCTGCCGTCACCTCCCAAAGTGCTGGGATTAAAGGTGTGAGCCCCACGCCTGGCCAGAAACAGGCATCTCAACTGAGAAGAGGCCCTGCAGCCTAGTGGTTAGGATTAGGGACCCTGGATACAGGTTTGCTTAGATTTGGTACCAAAATTGTAGCTCTGTTTCTCAAAATGTGACCTTAGGGAGGTCATCTACTCTTGTGCCTCATTTTCTGTATCTATAAAATAGGAGTAACAATAACTCCTATTTCCATAGGGTTGTTCAAATGAGTTAAAAGGTATCAAGCACCTTAGAAGGCTGCCTGCACCTACTGTATGAATGCTTGTTGCTATTAAAAGAATAATATGATTACTGAGATTCTGGCATTCCACAGTGCCTTCTAATAAGTTTGGTTCCCATTTTTGTGACCTGTTTTCTCTCTGCCCTTAGGACGTGGCTTTATCTGCTCTTCTTTCTCAGCTAATTGGGTGGCTCCCAGGTATACATCTCTAACCCACTGGACATTGTCTTGTACTTGCTAGCCTCCTGTATTGCCCTAGACTCTTGTTTGTGGCTATTTCTTTGCCTAGACTTTGAAGTTGTATGTGATTCTTCATCCTCAGTGCTCATGTTTTTAAAGTTCTACTGTTTCTACTTGGGAGCTATTTCTCAGTTTTGAACTCTTCTTATTGACTTTACATTCTGAGCTTGGTCACATTATGCTGTGAATTTCTTGACTGCTTCCTAATGTGAGATCTTCAGAATCCTCTCCCATAGCAGATGATCCTCTTCAGCTGGTGTTCCCTCTTTCTCTGAACTCTGAAATGATTGAACTGCTCTCTCATACAGCAATGTCTTTTGGAATTTATACCCTGTGTAAGAATGGTGTAAAGGTAAATCACACCCACTGGCTTCCAGGGGCTCACTTCTGTCTGTTTTTCTTTAGTAACTCAAGGTCAGCTAAGGACGGAGGCCAGCTAGTTGCTGTCAGCCTGGCAAATTATTATACCTGATAGGATGATCTCCAGTCCAGGATCTGACTTTCAGTTTGACAGGCCAGAGATTTTAATTTTTGTCCTTCTGGATAACTCCAGAGCTGAACTCCTTGTCAATCAAACTGACAAGAATGCCAGTTTTCTAATTCTGGTGGGAGAAACCAGATAACTTGGAAACCAGGTAGGTGACACATCAGGAACCCACCCTGTCTGAGTTTAAATTAATATTTCTTGTTTTTGAACAGTGGGCCACAATACGAATTGAAAAAGGAACCCCAAAGGAGTCGATTCTTAAAAACTCTGCTTCTGTTGGTGAGTTTTCCTTTTCATTATGATTGTTACCACATTTTCTCATGTCCTGATGCTTTCTTTTAAGGTATTATCCAAAGAGATGAGTCACCCATGGAAAAAGGGCTCTCTGGTCTACGAGGAAGGGACTTTGAGCTGTCTGACGTGTTTTATTTCTCCAAGAAGGGATTGGAAGCCATTGTAGAAGATGAAGTGACCCAGAGGTTTTCCTCAGAGGAGCTAGTGTCATGGAATCTCCTCACAAGAACCAATGTAAATTTCCAGTACATCAGTCTGCGGCTCACTATGGTGTGGGTGCTGGGCGTCATAGTGCGCTATTGTGTCCTACTGCCTCTGAGGTAAGTCATATGCCTGGTAATTTGATGATACGAATCTTATATGGCCCTCTCTTTTCTTTTTCAGGGTTACCTTGGCTTTCATTGGGATCAGTTTGCTGGTTATAGGAACTACACTGGTTGGGCAGCTGCCAGACAGCAGGTGAAATGTTTCCTTCCATCCAGCCATATATAATGGCACAATAAAATGTTTCTATTTCCTTCAGCCTCAAAAACTGGCTGAGTGAACTGGTCCATCTGACTTGCTGCCGGATCTGTGTGCGAGCCCTCTCTGGTACCATTCATTATCATAACAAGTGAGTATCTGCTCCAATGTGCCTGTCTTTTTGACTTCGAATTTTCCATTGTTTGTAATTGCAGGCAGTACAGACCCCAGAAGGGAGGCATTTGTGTTGCCAACCATACTTCCCCCATTGATGTTTTAATCTTGACAACGGATGGATGTTATGCTATGGTAAGAGCAGCTCATTGATATTTCAAGTAGTTTACGTTTTTTCCTTTTCTTATGCTACTTCTAGGTTGGCCAGGTTCATGGCGGCTTGATGGGAATTATTCAGAGAGCTATGGTCAAGGCTTGTCCTCATGTCTGGTTTGAACGCTCAGAAATGAAGGATCGACACCTGGTTACTAAGAGGTAAGCAGTGAAATTACTCAGCATTCACTGGAAGGCAGAATTTTGATCCTTTTTTTTTCCATAGACTAAAAGAACATATTGCTGATAAGAAGAAACTACCCATACTAATTTTTCCTGAAGGTAAGAATGGGCCTGCCTCCCGAGCTATAGTTATATTCACGCTCCTACCCTCACCCCCTTGCAGGAACTTGCATCAACAATACTTCAGTCATGATGTTTAAAAAGGGGAGCTTTGAAATTGGAGGAACCATACATCCAGTTGCAATTAAGGTAAAACAGATACCATAATAAGAATAATAATTTCATAACTGAGATGTATTTTCTTTTTTCTCAGTATAACCCTCAGTTCGGTGATGCATTTTGGAACAGTAGTAAATACAACATGGTGAGCTACCTGCTTCGAATGATGACCAGCTGGGCCATCGTCTGTGACGTGTGGTACATGCCCCCCATGACCAGAGAGGTATTCCTTAGCTAACACTTTATCTAATCAGGTATTCTTGCAATTTTTTTTTTTTTTAAACCAGGAAGGAGAAGATGCAGTCCAGTTTGCTAACAGGGTTAAGTCTGCTATTGCTATACAAGGAGGCCTGACTGAACTTCCCTGGTAAGAGAACTTTCAGAAGTACTATCACTTTTTATCTTTTATGTATTTGTCTTTCTGTTTGCAGGGATGGAGGACTAAAGAGAGCAAAGGTGAAGGACATCTTTAAGGAAGAGCAGCAGAAAAATTACAGCAAGATGATTGTGGGCAATGGATCTCTCAGCTAAGAGGACGGATGACAGCCTTTAGATCTAGAACTAGCCCTTAGAAATGGAATGGCTTTTTTTGTTTTGTTTTGTTTTATTGTTTTGTTTTTATTATTGTTAATCTTTTCTACAGAATGATTGTCTCTACCTCTTTATGCCAGAGGCAGAACCTACAGGTGCCCTTTTTGGCTTTTGTTGTTGTTGTAACATTAGCCCCATGGATTGTAAGGTGGTTTACTGAGTTAAAACAGATTCTGCTTTTGTAAAATGATGGCATCACTGTGGACTGAATGAAATATTTGTATAGAAAAAAGTGCTTGAAAAGTGTGTTTGGAACTCATCGATAGGGTAATTCTCCAAAAATGCCCAAACTCTTTTTCTGTAATTAGCCTTGCCACTTTCTTCAGTCACTTAAATGGTGAGATTACACATCAGTGCAAGATGACCATTATGGTTATGGTCTACTGCAAGGTTGAAAGGAAAAATGGAGGATTGTATTTAGGAAAAGGGACAACTTTGTGGCCACCTGCTCTGAAAGTCAAAAGGAAATGTAAATTAGTGTCATTAGTGTGTTGGAAGAGAAATACTATTCAGTAAGCTTCGCCAAAGAAAAGTGAGTCAAAGTTAATGTGTGTGCGCATTTATATGTAGGCAGCTCGTAGACCACATTTTAACCAGCAACTGGTAACAAAGAGCTTAGTTTTCCTTGTTTGAATGCTGTAGATCTGTACCTAGTACCCCTCCCATCTACTGATTTGTTTGTTTTTGTAACCAAACACATTTTCAGATAGAAGGAGCCTTAAAAAAAAAAAATCACATTGAGTAACTTCAGTATGAATGAATGAGAGTGTGTGGAGCTACCCCTCACCCTCCACCCCTTTGTGCTTTTTATTCCCGAATTTTCCCAGTCTCTTAAACAGAAAAATGACTGATATAATTATCTTTTGGAAACTGAGCCTTAATTTTTTTTAGAGGGGGAAATAAGTTTTCCCCAACTCACACAGCATAAGCAATGTTTGACAGCAATATAATGCCGTTGTAAACTACTGAGAGTATTGTATCTGTTCTGGTAACCATGTACAGAATGTGAAACTGTCTTATGAATATAAATAAATTCTATATTTCTAAATGTGTGTTGCATTATTCCCCCTTCCCTTCCCC